GCCCCTCCTTTCTGAACCAAAGCAGCGTATTTCTTAAATGTATTTGATTGATGTCTAATGCCTCCCTAAAATGTCTAAGAACAAGCTGTTCCCCATCACCTTGGACACATGTTCTCAGGACCTCCTGAGGGTCATTCATATTTAGCTTAGAATAAATCTCTTAAGATATTTTACAGTTTGATTCTTTTCCACGACAAAAATAACTCATTTTAAGTGCAGCATGAAATAATAAACGTAAGAAACAACTGGGCAACTTATATGCACTGTTACAATGTCAGTGCTTTTTTTAAATCACTTTTTTGTTTATTGAGACGGAGGAGGGAGCTCTGGGATAGAGGGTCTTACTTTGTCGCCCAGGCTGGCCTGGAACTCCAGGCTCAGCGATCCTCTCGCCCCTGCTTCCTGAGTAGCGGGGACCCCAGACTCCTGCCACCCCGCCCGCATCCCTGCTGTGTTTAAGCACACTCCTCTGCTCCGCACCCCAGACGGTGGCCCTAGGGAAGTCTCAGGAGCTGAGCACAGTGTGGACTCTCCCACTCCAGTGAATGGAGAATTGAAAGGGAGAGGATTTCTATTCTGTTCTGTGGACCGTCAGCATGAAATTGTACCTTTCGCTCAGGCAAGGCTTTGCATTTCGCATTCTAGTTTGCATTCCTGCCGTAGACAACTTCCAGGCTTTGGAATTAAATTGCTAAAATAAATTTCAATAGCAAGGAACTTTCCCGGATCCAATTACCGCCACACGGCGACTTCTCAGGGAGGTACTATTTCCCTGACTGCTGAGCTGCTCCAGCCTCACTGGCGGGTTTCACCTCTAAAACCTTGAAAACAGAGGCGCGGAGAGCGAGATGGAGAAAAGCTCAGGCCCCGCCCCTTTCCCGCCCCCGCGGACTCCTCCCAGCCCAAGACTCTTCTCTTCCGCGCCGGGCCCCTTGTCCTTTGCACCCCGCCCCGGCCTCGCCCAGGCCCCGCCCACCTCTCGGGGATCTGGCCCAGGTCCCGCTTCTGTCCTGCGCCGATTGGCACAGACCCGGAAGCGGATGGCGTGGACTGAAAGTTGCACGGCGGCGTGTGCGTTTCCTAGTTGTCTGGTGCTGCTATATAGGGGACGTGGGGTCCCCACAGACCTGCAGGTTCCGGCCCCTCTTTTCTCAACCCAGAGCAAATTGAAACGTCCGGGTGAGAGTCCGTGAGTCGCTTCCTTTTGAGTTCTGAACCCTGCCTCGCATTGTGCTGTCGGCAGGTAACACACCGCTGTGCCACGGTTTTGGCGAGGGCTGACAATTGTGAGCTGTAGAAGTACCAGCCTAACAACTGTTCAAGTGACTCCTGACCTAGATGGGTGGTTTCATGCACCTCCAGTACAACTGTGGCTCCTAGCAGCTGTGGCACAGGTACTGTCCTATTTGGTGACCGGATCCTTCCTAATATTAAATCTCTTGCTTTTTTAACATACAGGATTTCCAAAGACTCATGTTACGTGAGGAAGCCACCAAGAAGAGCAAAGAAAAGGAGCCAGGGATGGCTCTTCCTCAGGTAAGTGATATTCCTTGGTGGATTCTTCTGTCAATGTTTTGTTGAAACGTGTTTTTTATTTTAGGGACGCTTGACTTTCAGGGATGTGGCTATAGAGTTCTCTTTGGAGGAGTGGAAATGCCTGAACCCTGCACAGAGGGCTTTATACAGGGCTGTGATGTTGGAGAACTACAGGAACCTGGAGTTTGTGGGTGAGGAAAATGTCCCTCCAGACATGAGGAATATTGGAAACCTATTGGTCTTTATATTTTTTAGATAGCTCTTTAAAATCCATGATGGAGTTCTCATCAACCAGGCACAGTATTACAGGAGAAGTGATCCACACAGGGACGTTGCAAAGACATAAAAGTCATCACATTGGAGATTTTTGCTTCCCAGAAATGAAGAAAGATATTCATCACTTTGAGTTTCAGTGGCAAGAAGTTGAAAGAAATGGCCATGAAGCACCCATGACAAAAATCAAAAAGTTGACTGGTAGTACAGACCGAAGTGATCACAGGCATGCTGGAAACAAGCCTATTAAAGATCAGCTTGGATTAAGCTTTCATTCGCATCTGCCTGAACTCCACATGTTTCAGACTAAAGGGAAAATTAGTAACCAATTGGACAAGTCTATCGGTGCTTCCTCAGCTTCAGAATCCCAAAGAATTTCTTGTAGGCTCAAAACTCATATTTCTAATAAGTATGGGAAGAATTTCCTCCATTCTTCATTCACACAAATACAGGAAATATGCATGAGAGAAAAACCTTGCCAAAGTAATGAGTGTGGCAAAGCCTTTAATTATAGCTCACTCTTAAGGAGACACCACATAACCCATTCAAGAGAGAGAGAATATAAATGTGATGTATGTGGCAAGATCTTTAATCAGAAGCAATACATTGTATATCATCATAGATGTCACACTGGTGAGAAAACTTACAAGTGTAATGAGTGTGGGAAGACCTTCACTCAGATGTCATCCCTTGTATGCCATCGTAGACTTCATACTGGAGAGAAACCTTACAAGTGTAATGAGTGTGGCAAGACCTTCAGTGAGAAGTCATCCCTTAGATGCCATCGTAGACTTCATACTGGAGAGAAACCTTACAAGTGTAATGAGTGTGGCAAGACTTTTGGTCGAAATTCAGCCCTTGTAATTCATAAGGCAATTCATACTGGAGAGAAACCTTACAAGTGTAATGAGTGTGGCAAGACCTTCAGTCAGAAATCATCCCTTCAATGCCATCATATACTTCACACTGGAGAGAAACCTTACAAATGTGAAGAATGTGACAATGTTTACATTCGCAGATCACACCTTGAAAGACATAGGAAGATTCATACTGGAGAGGGATCATACAAATGTAAGGTTTGTGACAAGGTTTTCCGGAGTGATTCATACCTTGCAGAACATCAGAGAGTTCATACTGGAGAGAAACCATACAAGTGTAATAAATGTGGCAGGAGTTTCAGTCGGAAGTCATCCCTTCAATACCATCATACACTTCACACTGGAGAGAAACCTTACACATGTAATGAATGTGGCAAGGTTTTTAGTCGAAGAGAAAACCTTGCACGTCATCATAGACTTCATGCTGGAGAGAAACCTTACAAATGTGAAGAATGTGACAAAGTTTTCAGTCGCAGATCACACCTTGAAAGACATAGGAGAATTCATACTGGGGAAAAACCATACAAATGTAAGGTTTGTGACAAGGCTTTCCGGAGTGATTCATGCCTTGCAAACCATACGAGAGTTCATACTGGAGAGAAACCTTACAAGTGTAATAAATGTGCGAAGGTTTTTAATCAAAAAGGAATCCTTGCACAACATCAGAGAGTTCATACTGGAGAGAAACCTTACAAGTGTAATGAATGTGGCAAGGTTTTTAATCAAAAAGCAAGCCTTGCAAAACATCAGAGAGTTCATACTGCAGAGAAACCTTACAAGTGTAATGAGTGTGGCAAAGCCTTTACTGGACAGTCAACACTTATTCACCATCAAGCAATCCATGGGTGTAGGGAAACTTTACAAATGTAATGATTGTCACAAAGTCTTCAGTAATGCTACAACCATTGCAAATCATTACAGAATCCATATTGAAGAGAGATCTACAAGTGTAATAAATGTGGCAAATTTTTCAGACGTCATTCATAACTTGTAGTTCATCAGTGAACTCATACTGGAGAGAAACCTTACAAATATCATGACTGTGACAAGGTCTTCAGTCAAGCTTCATCCTATGCAAAACATAGAATTCATACAGGAGAGAAACCTCACAAGTGTGATGATTGTGGCAAAGCCTTTACTTCATGTTCACACCTCATTAGACATCAGAGAATTCATACTGGACAGATGCCTTACAAATGTAAGGGTGGCAAGGTCTTCACTCTGTGGTCATTCCATGCAGAACATCAGAAAATTCATTTTTGAGATAATTGTTCCAAATAAAATGAATATAAAAAATCATAAAACTTTAATTGACATTAGAGTTGATTCAACATTG